TGGTTTTCAGTTGATTTTTGGTTCTTGGAATTTCCCTTCTTTTTTTATGGGCTTATCTGCCTATTGGAAACAAAACGTTATTTTTTTTTATCCCGCATTACTAGATGTCAGTAGTGAGACACGTCTCACGTTATAGCAGTCCAGCATTTTGCCAGTTCAAAAAGTCACATTTTAATTCTTTCCGTCAGTACAGAAGTGAAGTTTGAGGATAAAGGTCATAGCCACGTAGCCCTGTGTGCATAACCAGGTGCTGGAGTGGTCCCCAAAGTTATGTGATTGGCTCCACCACCTGCCCCACAGCTTGCTCCCGCTCTAGGCCCTTGCTCTGATCTTGAGAATGTTCTGTAAGTCTCTAGGCAGGCCTAGCGTCTTTCTGTAAGTCCTAGAAGGTGAAGTCTTCCATTAAAATGTAAAATCCCTGAGCAAAGAGATATTATTTTATTCTGTTCACTCCTGCATCTGCAGTACCTGGTAATCACAGGCACTCAGTAACTATCTCTTGAAAGAAGGAACATCCTGAATGTCAAAACTGGCGTTCCCTCCCATCCAACCCCTTATATCTCAAACTTGACAGAAAGGAGTCCAAGTTTCTGGCCTGTTGATGTCTCCCTCCGTTTTCCACAGACTTGCTACTATTTATTTCTGCAGGTACTTTAAAAGATTTTGGGGTGGGTGTGACGCTAACAGTGATTGTGCTAAACCTGTGCATTCCGGAAGCCATTTTGAAACTACAGCCCAGACACATTATCATTTTTTAAAACTATACCATATATTTCAGTATGCATACTTATTTCAAGGGTGTTTTGGAGGCGGTGCCTGCCTGGAACCCAGGCACTGGCCAGCACACACGCACGGCATACCCTGCGTACTCTACGCACCCACAGCGTGGGGGACGGCCGTCATCCCCCGCAGGCCTCCACCCTCCAGGGGGCGGGTGTGCTGCCACCCATTGGCTCAGGCCGATACCACGCGCCCCGATACCCGGCACAGGAGCCACCTCCCAGAGCCCCGCAGTCCATGCCTCAGTCGGCCTGCGCTCCTCAGCCTGGCGGTTCTACCTCCGAGGGTTCGCCCGCCCTTGGTTTTCCTTACACCTTAGCCTTTGGCTCCTTTGACCACTCGAAGCCCCACAGCGTGTTCCAGCGGACTTCACCAGCAGACCCAGAAGTGGTGGGTGAAACACTGCCTCTGTTCCTCCTTGAGCCTGTCGGGAGCTGCTGCCTGCCACCACCATGGTGAGTTGAAGGAAAGACCTGAGGGGCAAGGCCGTAATTATGATGTCTACTTTCCAAATTACAGTCTGCTGCAAATCCTGAGACTCCAAACTCAACCATCTCCAGAGAGGCCAGCACCCAGTCTTCATCAGCTGCAGCTAGCCAAGGCTGGGTGTTACCAGAAGGCAAAATCGTGCCAAACACTGTTTTTGTTGGTGGAATTGATGCTAGGGTATTGTATTCGTACCTCATTTTTACCTTAACTTTTTACTCTGACGTTCAGTTCTTTTCCATAGATGGATGAAACTGAGATTGGAAGCTGCTTTGGTAGATACGGTTCAGTGAAAGAAGTGAAGATAATCACGAATCGAACTGGTGTGTCCAAAGGGTGAGTAATTTTATCAAAAATATGTGAACTCCTGATTTTATGCTTCATTTGTCTGCCTTTATAGCTATGGATTTGTTTCGTTTGTTAATGACGTGGATGTCCAGAAGATAGTAGGAGTAAGTAATCTAATAGAAAAATCTCTTATTTAGATTCTAGTTTTGTTAACGGTTCTATTTTCAGTCACAGATACATTTCCATGGTAAAAAGCTGAAGCTGGGCCCTGCAATCAGGAAACAAAAGTTATGTGAGTAGGAAAAGAAATGGTTCTTTTCTGACAATAGGCTTTTTTCTTCTTGCTTTTTAAAAAGGTGCTCGTCATGTGCAGCCACGTCCTTTGGTAGTTAATCCTCCTCCTCCACCACAGTTTCAGAACGTCTGGCGGAATCCAAACACTGAAACCTACCTGCAGCCCCAAATCACGCCGAATCCTGTAACTCAGCACGTTCAGGTAAGAACTGCTTATGTTCCTGTTCTCTTGTTTAATCCATTCTTTCTGTAAACTTTATTTTCAGGCTTACTCTGCTTATCCACATTCACCAGGTCAGGTCATCACTGGATGTCAGTTGCTTGTATATAATTATCAGGTAATTGAAGAGGGAGTAAGATGATTTACTTTTAATTCATTCTTTCTGTATAATTTATTTTCAGGAATATCCTACTTATCCCGATTCAGCATTTCAGGTCACCACTGGATATCAGTTGCCTGTATATAATTATCAGGTAATGTAAGAGGGAGTAAAATGATTTGCTTTTATTCATTTTTTTCTGCAACCTTTCTTTTCAGCCATTTCCTGCTTATCCAAGATCACCATTTCAGGTCACTGCTGGATATCAGTTGCCTGTATATAATTATCAGGTAATGTAAGAAGGAGTAAAATGATTTACTTTTATTCATTTTTTTCTGGAACCTTTCTTTTCAGGCATTTCCTGCTTATCCAAATTCACCATTTCAAGTCGCCACTGGATATCAGTTCCCTGTATACAATTATCAGGTAATGTCAGAGGGAGTAAAATGATTTGCTTTTACCATATTCATTTTTTCTGCAACCTTTTCAGGCATTTCCTGCTTATCCAAATTCACCAGTTCAGGTCACCACTGGATATCAGTTGCCTGTATACAATTATCAGGTAATGTAAGAGGTAGTAAAATGGTTTGCTTTTATTCATTTTTTTCTGGAACCTTTCTTTTCAGGCATTTCCTGCTTATCCAAATTCACCATTTCAAGTCGCCACTGGATATCAGTTCCCTGTATACAATTATCAGGTAATGTCAGAGGGAGTAAAATGATTTGCTTTTACCATATTCATTTTTTCTGCAACCTTTTCAGGCATTTCCTGCTTATCCAAATTCACCAGTTCAGGTCACCACTGGATATCAGTTGCCTGTATACAATTATCAGGTAATGTAAGAGGTAGTAAAATGGTTTGCTTTTATTCATTTTTTTCTGGAACCTTTCTTTTCAGGCATTTCCTGCTTATCCAAATTCACCATTTCAAGTCGCCACTGGATATCAGTTCCCTGTATACAATTATCAGGTAATGTCAGAGGGAGTAAAATGATTTGCTTTTACCATATTCATTTTTTCTGCAACCTTTTCAGGCATTTCCTGCTTATCCAAATTCACCAGTTCAGGTCACCACTGGATATCAGTTGCCTGTATACAATTATCAGGTAATGTAAGAGGTAGTAAAATGGTTTGCTTTTATTCTTTTTTTTCTGCCACCTTTCTTTTCAGGCATTTCCTGCTTATCCAAATTCAGCAGTTCAGGTCACCACTGGATATCAGTTCCATGTATACAATTACCAGGTAATGTAAGAAGGAATGAAATGATTTGCTTTGAATAATTTTGTTTTCCTATTTTTTTTTTAAGATGCCACCGCAGTGCCCTGTTGGGGAGCAAAGGAGGTAGGTTGTACCTCTGGTAAAGTGAATTAGCCTCTTTACATTACTGAAAACTTCTGTGTTTCAGAAATCTGTGGACCGAAGCATACAAATGGTGGTATCTTGTCTGTTTAATCCAGAGAAGAGACTGATAAATTCCGTTGTTACTCAAGATGACTGCTTCAAGGTATGAAAGGAATGGCATGCATAATTAAAAAGTAAAATAAAAGGACTATTTCTGTCTTTTCCAGGGTAAAAGAGTGCATCGCTTTAGAAGAAGTTTGGCAGTATTTAAATCTGTTGGATCCTCTCAGCTATCTAGTTTCATGGGAAGTTGCTGGTTTTGAATATTAAGCTAAAAGTTTTCCACTATTACAGAAATTCTGAATTTTGGTAAATCACACTGAAACTTTCTGTATAACTTGTATTATTAGACTCTCTAGTTTTATCTTAACACTGAAACTGTTCTTCATTAGATGTTTATTTAGAACCTGGTTCTGTGTTTAATATATAGTTTAAAGTAACAAATAATCGAGACTGAAAGAATGTTAAGATTTATCTGCAAGGATTTTTAAAAAATTGAAACTTGCATTTTAAGTGTTTAAAAGCAAATACTGACTTTCAAAAAAGTTTTTAAAACCTGATTTGAAAGCTAACAATTTTGATAGTCTGAACACAAGCATTTCACTTCTCCAAGAAGTACCTGTGAACAGTACAATATTTCAGTATTGAGCTTTGCATTTATGATTTATCTAGAAATTTACCTCAAAAGCAGAATTTTTAAAACTGCATTTTTAATCAGTGGAACTCAATGTATAGTTAGCTTTATTGAAGTCTTATCCAAACCCAGTAAAACAGATTCTAAGCAAACAGTCCAATCAGTGAGTCATAATGTTTATTCAAAGTATTTTATCTTTTATCTAGAATCCACATATGTATGTCCAATTTGATTGGGATAGTAGTTAGGATAACTAAAATTCTGGGCCTAATTTTTTAAAGAATCCAAGACAAACTAAACTTTACTGGGTATATAACCTTCTCAATGAGTTACCATTCTTTTTTATAAAAAAAATTGTTCCTTGAAATGCTAAACTTAATGGCTGTATGTGAAATTTGCAAAATACTGGTATTAAAGAACGCTGCAGCTTTTTTATGTCACTCAAAGGTTAATCGGAGTATCTGAAAGGAATTGTTTTTATAAAAACATTGAAGTATTAGTTACTTGCTATAAATAGATTTTTATTTTTGTTTTTTAGCCTGTTATATTTCCTTCTGTAAAATAAAATATGTCCAGAAGAGGCATGTTGTTTCTAGATTAGGTAGTGTCCTCATTTTATATTGTGACCACACAGCTAGAGCACCAGAGCCCTTTTGCTATACTCACAGTCTTGTTTTCCCAGCCTCTTTTACTAGTCTTTCAGGAGGTTTGCTCTTAGAACTGGTGATGTAAAGAATGGAAGTAGCTGTATGAGCAGTTCAAAGGCCAAGCCGTGGAATGGTAGCAATGGGATATAATACCTTTCTAAGGGAAACATTTGTATCAGTATCATTTGATCTGCCATGGACATGTGTTTAAAGTGGCTTTCTGGCCCTTCTTTCAATGGCTTCTTCCCTAAAACGTGGAGACTCTAAGTTAATGTCGTTACTATGGGCCATATTACTAATGCCCACTGGGGTCTATGATTTCTCAAAATTTTCATTCGGAATCCGAAGGATACAGTCTTTAAACTTTAGAATTCCCAAGAAGGCTTTATTACACCTCAGAAATTGAAAGCACCATGACTTTGTCCATTAAAAAATTATCCATAGTTTTTTTAGTGCTTTTAACATTCCGACATACATCATTCTGTGATTAAATCTCCAGATTTCTGTAAATGATACCTACATTCTAAAGAGTTAATTCTAATTATTCCGATATGACCTTAAGGAAAAGTAAAGGAATAAATTTTTGTCTTTGTTGAAGTATTTAATAGAGTAAGGTAAAGAAGATATTAAGTCCCTTTCAAAATGGAAAATTAATTCTAAACTGAGAAAAATGTTCCTACTACCTATTGCTGATACTGTCTTTGCATAAATGAATAAAAATAAACTTTTTTTCTTCAAATGTGTTTTTGGCTTTCCGATGTAATAATGTAAAATG